CGTGGCACTCACAATCTAGAAGTGGGAGACAGACAATACACGAATGAATGAGACCATTTAAAGATGCAGAAAATAAAATAGAGGGAGGGAATGGGATGCGCCGTCGGCTTATTGGAGGTGGGCCAGGGCTATGTGAAGGACCGAGGAGCCGCAGGGCGGGGGTGCAGGAGCCCCGGCACGGCGCCCTCTCTGCGGAGCCGACTGGGCGGCGGTCCCGACGCACGCTCCTAGGGTCAGCCGCAATTACCGCCTTTATTATTATAAGTCGCGGCCCCCGCACTGCCCAGCTCTTTGCGCCTTAGTTTCCCCCTCTGTGCGCACTCGGGTCGCGAGGCGCAGAGGACGCCCCAAACAACTTTGCGCTTCCCGGCCTGGCCGCAGGGCGGGGGAGGGGCGGCGCCGGGAGCGGACTCCGTTTCCCACAAGCCCGAGCCTCGCGCCATCTTGCCGGTGGGCGGTGGCTGCCCGGGGTTGGCCGTTTGGGCCGGCCGGGTGCCACCGCTCACCCCCAGCCCCGGCTTCTTCCGCTGGGGGCGTGGGACCTGCTACTCGGAGAGTCTAGGGACCCGGACAGCTCCTGCCCGCCTTCTCCACTCTTCCTTTCCCAGGAGCCCAGTCCACGTGTCGGTCCGTGCGGAGGAGCCCGTTCGCTCCTCGCTGGCCGAGGGCTGGAGGACCTGGACATCGGGGACCGCAGCGTCTCCTCACCAGACTCCCTGTCTGCACACGATGTCCACTCCCCTGCATTCTCAGATAGCCCCTATTCTCAGATGGCCTCAATGAGGACAGAATGAGGAAGGGTCCAATGAAGACTAGGGTCCTGGCGTGAGCGCAAATCGTCGTCCTGAGCGCTTAGAACGCCTGGGTTTGGGACTGGAAGGTTGCGTTTGGGGAGTACGGACAGCTAGGCCACCCCCTGCCGAATAGACCCTCCCCTACCCCTGCCCGGGGGCGGAGTAGGGGAGAGGGGCCTGTAGAGGGGCTGGCCCTTTAAGGGGGTGTGGTCGGGGGGCGGAGGAAGAGCGAGACAGAGAAAGCGCTTCGGCGGCTGCAGCTCGGGCGGCGGCCGCGGGGGACAAAGGGCGGGCGGATCGGCGGGGAGGGGGCGGGGCGCGGCCAGGCCAAGCCCGGGGGCTCCGCATGCTGCAGCTGCCCCCGGGCGCCCCCGCCGCCGCCCTCGCCGCGGAGCCGCGCGGAGCGGAGCCGGCGAGCTAACCCGAGCCAGCCGGCGGGCGTCCCGGAGGCGGTGGCGCAGGGAGGGGCCCGACGCTCGCACGTGGCCCCGGCGGCCGCCATGGCGGACAGCGGCACCGCGGGGGGCGCGGCGTTGGCGGCCCCGGCCCCCGGGCCGGGCAGTGGCGGCCCAGGACCACGCGTCTACTTTCAGAGCCCCCCCGGGGCCGCAGGAGAGGGCCCGGGCGGGGCGGACGATGAGGGCCCAGTGAGGCGCCAAGGGAAGGTCACCGTCAAGTATGACCGCAAGGAGCTACGGAAGCGCCTCAACCTAGAGGAGTGGATCCTGGAGCAGCTCACGCGCCTCTACGACTGCCAGGTGTGTTCCCACCCCGCGCCGACACCCCAAAATGTCTCTCCCTCCTCCCCCACCCCCACCCCAGGAAGAGGAGATCCCAGAACTGGAGATTGACGTGGATGAGCTCCTGGACATGGAGAGTGACGATGCCCGGGCTGCCAGGGTCAAGGTGAGGGGGCTGGGGGGCGATGGGTTGCCTGATCACTTATCCTTCCTCCCCCATCCTCTGCTAGGAGCTGCTGGTTGACTGTTACAAACCCACAGAGGTAAGAGATTTCCTGGGGGGCTGGCGGGGGTGCTCCTTAATGTTTACCCTCCCACCCCATCCAGGCCTTCATTTCTGGCCTGCTGGACAAGATCCGGGGCATGCAGAAGCTGAGCACACCCCAGAAGAAGTGACGGTCCCCGACCCAGGAGAACGGTGGCTCCCACAGGACAATCGCTGCCCCCCAACCTCGTAGCAACAGCAATACCGGGGGACCCTGCGGCCAGGCCTGGTGCCATGAGCAGGGCTCCTCGTGCCCCTGGCCCAGGGGTCTCTTCCCCTGCCCCCTCAGTTTTCCACTTTTGGGGTTTTTTATTGTTATTAAACTGATGGGACTTTTTGTGTTTTTATATTGACTCTGCGGCGCGGGCCCTTTAATAAAGCTAGGATACGCCTTTGGTGCAGCTAACAGGCTCGGCTGGTCTCTTTTAGGGGGGCACA